GCCTCGGCCTCTCAAAGTGCTGGGGTTACAGGCGTGAGCCACCGTGCCCGGCCAAGATAAATATTTTAAAAGTTAGCTTAAATTACTATCATCCTCCATAAACAGGCCTTCCCAGCCCCGAGTGGTTAGAACTGCACGGGGTGGTGGTAGCAGCCACCATGGGCTAGGGGAGCTCAGGATGGGACATCAGCGTCTTCTAGGTCTCTGGCCTCCAGCCTTGCCCCTGAAGTCCGTCCTCCCACGCCAAACTTGTTTCAACAGCAAGTCCCCCAAACCCTGCTCACAACCCTCCCACGGGTCCCCAGCACCCACACCACAAAGCTGGGCAGCCTGGGTTGAGAAGGCAAGTGTTAAGAGTGACTTTCCCTCTCTGAGCCTCAGTTTCCCCGTCTCTAAAATGGGTTGATGGGGGAATACAGGGAGTTATCAAAGTTTTTGTTTTTTTTTAAAGCTTAACTCCCAAAATACATAGGTGTTCATTGGCAGGTGGTGGAGCATAACGATGACTCTCATAAGAAGGCTTTTCAGTTTCTGTCCCCGCGCCCGCCCTCTGCCCTCTGGAGCTGCCTGGCACCTAACACCTTCCCGGTTCCTCGCCTTTCGGGGACCTCGCTCCCCGGACACGCCTCTCCTCGGCCACGCCCCTGGCCACGCCAATGAAGCGCTACTTCCGACCTAGACCCGCTTCTTATTGGTCTCGCCTCGGCAGGCCCCTCCCTGCACAAGGTTCCTAGTTTGCCCTTGCCCCGCCCACAGTTTCTCAGGCCCCCTGAGGCGTGGGGACCCGCCTAGGGCTGCCTCCAGCACTGCCTGAAAGGAGACTCCGCCACCCTGGAGGCAACAATCCCACTGGAGTCAATCACGCGGTCCACATTTGCAGACGTAGTGGAAAGTCTGGGGTGTCGGAGTCCTTGCGGGCTGGGGCGACGGGATGGGTTGCTCTTTCCCGGCTCAGGCGCAAACGGGGCAGCCTGGAGAGCGCCGTGGGCGAGGAAGGCCCCCAGCGCAGGCTTCGGCTATTGGTGTTGGTGCCGCGGCCACTGGCCCAGCCGATGGGTCGGGACACACGCTCGCGCTCGCGGTCCGCGGGTCGCCGGGGCCGAAGGCGGCAGAGTCAGAGCGGGAGCCGAAGTCGGAGCAGGAGCCATGGGCGGCGAAACCGACGGCGCCGGGAGGACGAGGGACGGCGCAGACGGAGGCGGCGGAGCCGGGAGCGCAGGTGGGGTCGCTGCGGGAGCAGCGCTGGGGATCCACTGAGCAGGCATCCATGGTCCTCTCCGCAGGTCAGATTCAGAGGAAGAGCGGTGGCAGCGCTCAGGGATGCGAAGCCGGAGCCCCCCGCGGCCCAAGTGGCACTCAAGAGATGGGTCCTCTCAGTCGGACTCAGGAGAGGAGCAGTCACGGGGCCAGTGGGCTCGCCGGCGACGGCGCGCACGCTCGTGGTCTCCTAGCTCCTCAGCATCCAGCTCCGCGTCTCCAGGGCGATCCCAGAGCCCCCGGGCGGCCGCGGCTGCCCTGAGCCAGCAGCAGAGCCTGCAGGAGCGGCTGCGGCTGCGGGAGGAGCGGAAGCAGCAGGAGGAGCTGATGAAGGCCTTCGAGACGCCCGAGGAGAAGCGCGCACGGCGGCTGGCCAAGAAGGAGGCCAAGGAGCGCAAGAAGCGGGAGAAGATGGGCTGGGGTGAGGAGTACATGGGCTACACCAACACCGACAACCCCTTCGGAGACAACAACCTGCTGGGCACCTTCATCTGGAATAAGGTGGGCCCCGCCGGGTGGTGGCCTCTGTCCCTGTGCTCAGGGCAGGTGTGCCTGGTGCTTCCAGGCCCTGGAGAAGAAGGGGATCAGCCACCTGGAGGAGAAGGAGCTGAAGGAGCGGAACAAGAGGATCCAGGAGGACAACCGGCTGGAGCTGCAGAAGGTAGGCACCCTGCCAGCCCACTGGGCAGGGCCTCCCCGCTGCCCTCAGCCTCCTGTGCCTGCAGGTGAAGCAGCTGCGGCTGGAGCGGGAGCGGGAGAAGGCCATGCGCGAGCAGGAGCTGGAGATGCTGCAGCGCGAGAAGGAGGCAGAGCACTTCAAGACATGGGAGGAGCAGGAGGACAACTTCCACCTCCAGCAGGCCAAGCTGCGGTGCGCTGGGGCCTCCCCCTCCCTCCGACCCAGCTCTGATGCCACCTTCCCCTGCTCCCCACAGTTCCAAGATCCGCATCCGGGACGGGCGGGCCAAGCCCATCGACCTGCTGGCCAAGTACATCAGCGCTGAGGATGACGATCTGGCCGTGGAGATGCATGAGCCCTACACGTTCCTCAACGGCCTCACCGTGGCCGACATGGAGGACCTGCTGGAGGATATCCAGGTACCCAGCCCCACCCGATGCTCCTCTGACCTCCCGTGTCCTGACCCCTGCCCCCTGCCCCCAGGTCTACATGGAGCTGGAGCAGGGCAAGAACGCCGACTTCTGGCGGGACATGACCACCATCACCGAGGACGAGATCTCCAAGCTCCGCAAGCTGGAGGCCTCGGGCAAGGGGCCAGGTAACGGCGGGCATGGGCCTGGGCTCCAGGGGAGGAAAGAGCCTGTGGCTTTCCTCTTTTTCAGTGGAGCTTTGTGTTCCCCGGAGGTGGAGTTCACTCAGCCATCCTGTCCCTCCAGTGGTCTCCTCCGTGGGGCACATTCTCCCGTAACCTCAGAGAGGCAGGGCAGTTCTCCAGCATCAGAGGTGTGTCCGTTAAGGGTCTTGGTGTGCTCCTGCTGGTGGCAGCGGGGCTGGGCAAAGACTTCTGGGTGCAGTACATTTTCCTTCAGAAGCCGCAGACCCTACCCACCGGCTGCAGGAAGCCTGGGAGGCGTTTCCAGCGTTGCCCTAGGCCCCGCCCTCTCCTGTAAGACTGGGAGGCGTTTCCAGCGTTGCCCTGGGCCCGGCCTCTCCTATAAGCCTGGGAGGCGTTTCCAGCGTGCCCCACTGCCCTAGGCCCCGGCCTCTCCCATCCCTTCCATGGCCTTCTGCCTCCACCACGTCGCTCAGCCCTCCTTTCCCCTCACGCGTTACAGTTGGGGACCCCAGGTGGCTTTGGTGTCTTCCGAGGGAGTTTGTTTCTGATTCTCCTTTCAACATGGTTTCCAGGAGTAGGGAACCGAGGGGTCTTGACTTTGCTGTCCCCCTGGAGACCCACAGAGCCCCTGTCCTGGATCTTCTTAAATTAATTGGGGTTTTCCTTTTACTTTTCATTTTTCAGAGACAAGGTCTCGCTCTGTCGCCCAGGCGAGAGTTGAGTGGCGCGATCAAGGCTCACTGTAGCCTCGACTTCCTGGGTTCAGGTGATCCTCCCACCTCAGCCTCCCTAGAAGCTGGGACTACAGGCGCTCACCATCACACCCAGCTATTTTATTTTTTGAGAAGGAGTCTCACTCTGTCACCAGGCTGGAGTGCAGTGGTGCGATCTCTGCTCACTGTGACCTCTGCCTCCCAGATTCAAGCGATTCTCCTGCCTCAGCTGCCCAAGTAGCTGGGATTACAGACGCGCGCCATCACGCCCAGCTAATTTTTGTATTTTTAAGGAGACAGGGTTTCACCATGTTGGCCAGGATGGTCTCAATCTCTTGACCTCATGATCCTCCCACCTCAGCCTCCCAAAGTGCTGGGATTACAGAAGTGAGCCACTGTGCCCAGCCACTTCTGAAAATTTTTTGTAGAGATGGGGTCTCACTGTGTTGCCCAGGCTAGTCTTGAACTCCTGGCCTCAAGCAATCCTCCTGCCTCACCTCCAGAAGGGCTAGGATTAAAGGCATGAGTGACTGCATGCTTTTTCTTTTTAATTTTTACAAAATTAAAGTTTTTTTATTATTTCTGTAGGTTATTGGGGAACAGGTGGTGTTTGGTTACATGAATAAGTTTTTTTGTTTTTTGAGACGGTGTCTTGCTCTCTTGCCAGGCTGGAGTGCAGTGGTGTGTTCTCAGGTCACTGCAACCTCTGCCTCCTGGGTTCAAGCAATTCCCCTGCCTCAGCCTCCCAAGTAGCTGGGATTACAGGCACCTACCACCACACCTGGCTAATTTTTTGTATTTTAGTAGAGACAGGGTTTCACGATGTTGGCCAAGATGGTCTTGATCTCCTGACCTCGTGATCCACCCACCTCAGCCTCCAAAAGTGCTGGGATTACAGGCGTGAGCCATCGTGCCCGGCCGTTTACATGAATAAGTTCTTTAGTGGTGACTTGTGAGATTTTGGTGCACCTAGCTTTTTCTAGGAAGTTCTAACCCTACAGGAGGTTGTGCAGTAGAAAACGGGTGTCATCCCAGCTCAGCTTCATTAGCCTCCCACCCTGTGTAGGGCCTGGCCTTTCCCCCACGCAGCCCCAGGGCCCTTGGCCTGCACCCCCAGCCTCTAGCAGCTGCTGGGACCCCCTAAACCCCCGGGCCCCCTTGTGGGCATTCGGGAGGCATCCAGACATGCAGCAGCATGTCCAGACCCGGCTTTCTATAGACGCTGACCTGGCGGCACCTGGCCTGGCTTCCTGGGAGCCTCGCGGCTGGGCTCTTCTGCTTGGGTTTCAGTGTTCGTGGTAGCCCCGCCTGTCTGGGCACGGCCGCGCTGTGCTTGGCTGGGGCTGCCACGGATTCCAGTGCCACTTAGCGCCCAGCAAAGGGGCTGCAGCTCTGGGTGCCGATTCCAGGGTCCCAGGTGATTGGCTGGAGGGGACTCGGGTCCGTCTAGACTCTATCCAGTCCCCTGTGGTGTAGGTGTGGGCCTCTTGACCCTCTGTCCGCCAGCGGGGACTGGAGAAGGCAGGTCTCGAGCAGGGTGCCTGCACTGGTCACCCCCGCCCAGTGTGTCACCAGCAGCTATGCACCAAGCTCCCTGTGGGCCCAGCATGGCACAGGGAACAGCAGCAGCCAGCCCCATTGCCCGCCTCGGGAAGCTGCCATCGCTGGATGGTCAGGGAGGGCTTCCTGGCGGAAGGGATGTTCTCACTGAGCATGGAGGATGCGAGGAATTCAGGAAGCGAATGGGACAGAGAAGGATGGGTAGCTGGCAGGAAGCACAGTGCGTGCAAAGGCCCAGAGGTGGCAGGGGTTCGGCATGGGCAGCAAGGGGCAGGGTTGCGAGGTGAGGCCAGACCCAGCGGGGTGGGTGGAAGTGGCCTGAGAGCAGCACTGAGGCCGCCGGGATGCCACGTGGTGTGGGGCAGAGCACGCGGAGTCAGGCTAGGCTCCAGCCTCCCAGCACCCCACTCCCGCCCTCAGCAGCCTCCCCGTCTATCGAGGAGGGACTTGAGCCTCGGGCCCCTGGGCCAGTGGTAGATGCCAGACAGACTCCATGTAGGATGGGGGGCGGCGGTGGGGAGCTGTTTGTCCTGGGGCGGGCCCAGGACTTCCCCAGGGGCCAGCAGGGTGGCCTTCTTTGCTAGGCTTCACAGAGGGAAACTAAGGCCCAGAAAGGGCAGGCCACTTGCCCACAGTCACACAGCCCAGGCTGGCAGAGAAGATCTGAATTCCAGAGAGCCTGGCTACCGAGCACACCCCCCAACCCCCTCATGGACTGCCCAAGGCCAGGGCAGAGTTGGGCCAGGTTGGTGGGCCGGGCCCACAACTAGGGTTCCCAGACCCACATATCAGACTCACCTGGGGAGGGGCATTCTCAGGGCCAGTCCTGGCCTCCCCCACGCTGGGGGCCTGGGCCTCCAGGTCAAGGCCTCAGCAACTGCATCTTAACGTGGCTCCCAACCTCCGCCCACCCCCTCCCCTCCGCTGTGGCCAGGGTGGGGACAACCTGAGACCAGGGAGGTGGCGGGACTGGATGGGACCCCTGTGGGGGAAGAGGAGGGGAGGGGGACCCCCCCATGGCAGGGGAGGAGGCCCTGATGGGGTGGAGGAGCACGTAGGAAATGTGGAACCGCCCCCCCATGCCCCCACCCCGCTGCAGGTGAGCGCCGCGAGGGGGTCAACGCC